CTGAGACCACAGACGAGCCACCGGCCCAGCTAATTTTTGCATTTCTTGTAAAGAAGGGGTCTTACTGTGTTGCCTCGTCTCCATGAGGCTGGTCTCGAACTCCTGGACTCAATCGATCCTCCCACCTCAGCCTCCCACAGTGCTGGGATTACAAATCTGAGCCACCACACCTACCAGCAGAAACTTTTTTTCAAGAGGAGACTTTGGATTTCAAGGTGACCTCCCCCACCCCGCCCACAGTAATATCTGTGACCCAGTGCACAACACAAGTGCCTATGACTGAATAAAATATTTCACTAAATATTTATTTCACTATTCGAGATGTGCCTGGTATCTCTATTTCTTTCTTTCTTTTTTTTCTTTTTTTGGAGACAGAGGAGTGATCTCGGCTCACTGCAACCTCCGCCTCGCAGGTTCAAGCGATTTTCCTGCCTCAGCCTCCTGAGTAGCTGGAATTAGAGGCGCTCGCCACGACGCCCAGCTAATTTTTGTATTTTTAGTAGAGACGGGGTTTCGCCATGTTGTCCAGGCTGGTCTTGAACTCCTGACCTCAGGTGATCCGCCCGCCTCGGCCACCCAAAGTGCTGGGATTACAGACGTGAGCCACTGTGCCTGGCCATCTAACTCTATTTCACAGAAAACTGGAACCACCACACGCACCTGTACCCCTTCCAAGTAGAAACCAGCTAATTTGGTTTTACGAATCACTAAAGGCCGACTGAAAACGCTCTTCTAGCAGTCTTCGCTGCTACTCCATCTATCACAGCCCATCCGAAAAGCGGCGGTAGCAGCTGGGAAGGCCGCGGCCGGAGGCTGTCACAGAGCAGCACTCGCGCTTCGGCCCGCAAGATGGAGCGTTTCCCTCCAGGGAAGCAGCGCCGCACCTATCCACAGCCCCCACTCGGTGGATGATGCAGGACTCGGCCCATTTCCCTGCCCTCCAGCTTTCTCAACGTCAGCCCCGCCCCCTTATCTTTCCTCGGCGAGTTTAGTTTCGCCCCGCCAAGTGGGCAGAGCGCCGAACGATCGATGCTTTCTTCCGCGCCCCGAGAGCCGCCATTTTTGAGAGCGGGGGAGGAGAGACAAGCAGGGGCGGCAGAGGCTCAACGGGATGCTGACTGGGTTTTGCTTTTCGTCCCAGCCTTGTGGGGCCGGGACGGAAGAACCCATCAAAGCCCTTCCTCCCGCCGCCTCTCCGGAATGAGGTCTCAGCACCCGCGCGGGACAGCACCCTTCCTCCTGCGACAGTGAGTGGCGACCCGTGGCGCGACTGCCGGGCCTCGGCGCAGACTCGTTTGTTTGTTTCTGCAGGAGCCCAAGAAGAGGCCGAAACCGAGACCATGCCAGGGAAGCTGAAGGTGAAAATCGTGGCCGGGCGCCATTTGCCAGTGATGGACCGTGCTAGTGACCTGACTGATGCCTTCGTGGAGGTTGGTGCAGGGTCCTGCCCCTCAAAACACAGTCATATGTGAATAATTTCTTATTTGTTTTTAGGTAAAATTTGGTAATACCACCTTTAAAACAGATGTGTACCTTAAGTCACTCAACCCTCAGTGGAACTCGGAGTGGTTTAAATTTGAGGTAAGTTTTTAAATGTCAGCATTTTTGAGTGTATATGAGTTTTAATTTTAAGGTATACTTGTAGGTGGATGATGAAGACTTACAAGATGAACCTTTACAGATCACAGTTCTTGACCATGATACTTACAGTGCAAATGATGCCATTGGTAAAGTGTACATTGATATTGATCCTTTACTGTATAGTGAAGCTGCAACAGTCATCTCAGGATGGTTTCCAATTTATGACACCATACATGGTAAGGAATAATAAGAAAGTATTATAAATAACGTAGAAACTTGATTTTCTTTTTAAATTTATAGGTATCCGTGGGGAAATCAATGTAGTTGTCAAAGTAGACCTCTTCAATGATTTAAATCGATTTAGGCAGTCATCATGTGGAGTCAAATTCTTTTGCAGTAAGTAAATACATTCTATTACTCAACAGGAAATAAACAGAAGCATAATAATTTGTTTTAACAGCAACGTCTATTCCAAAATGCTATAGAGCTGTGATAATTCATGGATTTGTAGAAGAACTTGTGGTCAATGAAGACCCAGAATATCAGTGGATTGATCGAATTCGCACACCAAGGGCATCAAATGAGGCCAGACAGAGACTCATTTCGTTAATGTCAGGTATTTAAAAAAAATAACTTTATTACTGACTGAAAGCAAGAATGAGATTTCCCATGTTTTGTAGGTGAGCTGCAGAGGAAGATTGGCTTGAAAGTACTTGAAATGAGAGGAAATGCAGTTGTGGGGTACTTACAGTGTTTCGATCTGGAGGGCGAGTCTGGGTTAGTGGTGCGAGCCATAGGAACGGCGTGTACTCTGGATAAATTAAGTAGCCCAGCAGCATTCCTTCCTGCATGTAATTCCCCATCCAAAGAAATGAAGGAGTAAGTATGAATCAATGAAATTGTTCTTGCTATTACTTAATATTTCTCCACCTTCTTCTGGCAGGATTCCCTTCAATGAAGATCCCAATCCCAATACTCACTCATCAGGACCCTCAACCCCTCTGAAAAACCAAACTTATTCCTTTTCACCTTCCAAGTCCTACAGTCGACAGTCCTCTTCTTCTGACACAGATTTGAGTTTGACACCCAAAACTGGTAAGGCGCTTCCACCCACCTTTTATTTTTTCCTGCATCTTTTCTCTGCTACTTTCCTCCACAGCACCTTACCCACAGGGACCTAGGATTTACCTGTGTCCCAGCTCCCCCTCTCTCTCTTGTGGTTCCCTTCATCTTAAAAAGTCCTGTCTCCTCCTCTCGGAATCTAGCCTTACCCCTCATCATTCTAGCCTTGTCAGCCCAGTTCTGAGGAAAAGTGTTTCTTTCAGTGAAGAGCTGTTCCTGGCTGCTTCTGGTAGGATCACATTATGTCAGCTTTTTAATCCCTTGGTTGTTATTTATGTACTGATGTTCTGTAGGAATGGGAAGTGGTAGTGCTGGAAAAGAAGGGGGGCCCTTTAAAGCTCTTTTAAGACAACAGACTCAATCAGCGTTGGAACAGAGGGTAAGATTCACTTGATATTCTTTGTTCTTACAAAGTTGTATTTTTCCCTTATTCTTTCCACTAGGAATTTCCATTTTTTACCTTGACGGCATTTCCTCCTGGATTCCTTGTACACGTTGGGGGTGTAGTTAGTGCACGTTCTGTGAAGCTTTTGGATCGTATCCACAATCCTGGTATGTTCTTAAAAAGTTTCAATGTTTCCTTTACTGATCTACTAATTTGCTGTTTTGAACTCAGCCTTTGTCGGAATTATGGGTAACACAAGATCTTACAAACTGCTAGACTGGAATAGTTTCAATTCAGGTATTTTAATGGTCATTCAGTACTACATATGCTTTCAATATTGTAAACTTTTTTTTGTTCTTAGGAGTTCAAGATGTAAGTTTTGATGTAAGTAATGCATGTTTGACTATGAAGTAAATGAACCTGAACTCTCTAATTTCTTTTTCATTAGGGGAAATTTATCTTCTTCAAGAGGTTAGCAGTTGGAATGTTACTTTCAGGTATTTGGGAATATAGCTTTTTATACTGTCCGAGTAATAAACTGATTTAAAATTTATTTTTCAGATGAACCAGAAACTCGAGATGCATGGTGGGCAGAAATCAGACAAGAAATAAAATCACATGCTAAAGCATTAGGCTGTCATGCTGTAGTGGGCTACAGTGAATCAACTAGCATCTGGTAAATGATAATAACAACTTGATTTTCCAGACATGTTAACTTGTTTGTGTTTTTTCCTTTATAGTGAAGAGGTCTGCATTTTATCTGCATCTGGCACAGCGGCTGTACTGAATCCTAGATTTCTGCAGGATGGCACCGTGGAAGGCTGTTTGGAACAGAGGTTGTCATGGCAGCCTGGCTTATTTTCTATAAAGAATATCTTATTTTTTTATTTATTTATATAGGCTTGAAGAAAATTTGCCTACACGTTGTGGATTTTGTCATATACCATATGATGAACTGAATATGCCATTTCCAGCTCATCTCACATATTGCTATAACTGCAGGAAACAAAAAGTTCCTGATGTTCTGTTTACAACTATAGACCTCCCAACAGATGCAACAGTTATTGGAAAAGGTTGTCTTATTCAAGCAAGGTATGTTTGTGAAAACAACACTCGGTGTCCCTAATACTGTTCACTGACTTATTTTCCTTTACAGGTTATGTCGCTTAAAAAAGAAAGCACAGGCAGAAGCAAATGCTACAGCTATCAGTAATCTCTTGCCATTTATGGAATATGAAGTGCATACTCAGCTAATGAATAAACTAAAACTCAAAGGAATGAATGCTTTGTTTGGACTAAGAATTCAGATCACAGTGGGTGAAAATATGTTGATGGGCTTAGCGGTAAGTTTAGATGTTTTTGGTTTTGTTTTATGTTTCTGATTATTTCCCCATTATTTTTTACAAGTCTGCCACAGGTGTGTATTTAGCAGCTTTACCAACTCCTGGTGGTATTCAGATTGCTGGGAAGACTCCTAATGATGGCTCATATGAACAACACATCTCTCATATGCAGAAGAAGATAAATGACACAATTGCTAAAAACAAAGAGTTATATGAAATCAATCCTCCAGTAAGTAAAACAAACCTACATTGTGAATGTATCATATGATATAAAACAATTATATTTCTTTTAGGAGATATCTGAAGAGATTATAGGATCACCCATCCCAGAACCTAGGCAACGCTCAAGACTTCTAAGATCTCAATCAGAAAGCTCGGATGAAGTTACAGAATTAGACCTTTCACATGGGAAAAAAGATGCTTTTGTTTTGGAGGTAATGTGGCATTGGACTAATTTCTTAAAGGTACTTATAAAATAGTTTTAATCTCTATTTTAAGATTGATGACACAGATGCCATGGAAGATGTCCATTCTCTACTTACTGATGTTCCTCCTCCTTCAGGTGAACAAAAAAGTTATCTTTGAGATGAAACTTCATATATTTTGATTACAATTTATTTTGACAGGCTTTTATAGTTGTAATACAGAAATTATGCCCGGTATAAATAATTGGACCTCTGAAATACAGGTAAACCTTTTTTTCTTAATTTTAAGCACATATAAAATGACATGTTATGTCACCCCACATTTAGATGTTCACTTCAGTAAGAGTAATCAGATTAAGCAGCCTCAACCTGACTAATCAAGCTCTCAATAAGAACTTTAATGATCTCTGTGAAAATTTGCTCAAGGTAGGAACCTTCTGACTAAATTTTATTTCATGAAGTGACATTACTAATATTTTCTATTGTGTAGAGCCTGTACTTTAAACTACGATCTATGATCCCCTGCTGCCTTTGCCATGTAAATTTTACAGTATCTCTGCCTGAAGATGAATTAATTCAGGTAATTAAGATTTAGTCCATTATTAGTCTTTATTTGCTAACCATTATTGTTTTTATAATTCTAGGTTACAGTCACGGCAGTCGCAATCACTTTTGACAAAAATCAGGCTTTACAAACCACAAAAACCCCTGTTGAAAAGTCATTGCAAAGAGGTAAATCTTTACTGAATAGGAAGTTCAGTTTGACTAAATAACTGATATTTTCTTGCCTTTCTAGCCTCAACAGATAATGAAGAACTTTTACAATTTCCACTGGAACTGTGTTCAGATTCACTTCCTTCTCATCCTTTTCCACCAGCTAAAGGTTGGTTAAGTGAGGGAAAAAGCAAACACAAACTGAGCTAATGTTGTTCATATTGTCTTATTAGAACACCTGGAGAGTGCAAGTTCTAACTCAGGTATACCAGCTGCACAGAGAGGTGAGTTTGTCTAATTAAGCAAATAGTCACCATTTTTTCTTTTGTTTTCTGTCTGTGTTTTCAGCAACGTCAGTTGATTACAGTTCCTTTGCAGACAGATGCAGCAGCTGGATAGAGCTCATTAAACTGAAAGCTCAGACCATAAGGCGTGGATCAATTAAGACAAGTAGGCGGATGTTTCTACCACATTATGATAATCTGAATGTTTTCTCATTTTTCTCCAATTTTAGCCATGACAGTTGAAAAAGCAAGTCCAGTGGGTGATGGAAATTTCCGGAATCGTTCTGCTCCACCTTGTGCAAATTCCACAGTTGGGGTTGTTAAGATGACACCTCTTTCTTTTATTCCTGGAGCAAAAATAACTAAGTATCTTGGGATAATTAACATGTTTTTTATTCGAGAGACTACTTCTCTTCGGGAGGTAATTTTATAGAAGTTATTTCATTTTTTAAAATAGTATGATTTTCCTGTGCACTATTATTTAGGAAGGAGGAGTCAGTGGTTTTCTCCATGCTTTTATTGCTGAAGTGTTTGCAATGGTGAGAGCTCATGTTGCTGCATTAGGAGGGAATGCTGTTGTCTCCTACATAATGAAGCAGTGTGTCTTCATGGAGAATCCAAATAAAAACCAGGTAAGATGCAGTTAAAAATTCCTGATTGGCGGAACTGAACCTGTCCTGTTTGTTGTTCTTATAGGCACAGTGTCTTATAAATGTAAGTGGTGATGCAGTGGTTTTTGTTCGTGAATCTGACTTAGAAGTGGTGTCATCTCAGCAACCTACTACCAACTGCCAGTCATCATGTACTGAAGGCGAAGTTACAACCTGAGGAAAATTAGGAAAAAAGAGCTCAACTAAATGAAATTCATCAATCTCTGTTATTTTGTCATTAATTATCTTCTTAGACTTAAAATTGAACTTGAGATAAATAAGGAAGAATTGAGTAGATTTGATTTGCCTGGAGTCTTTTGGAGGCATGAGAATTTTCTAATCTTGACATTTTGTTTGCCTGTTCTAGACAGGCCCTGTGGGGTCTTGACCCTTCAGTAAGTTAAGATAAATTTTTAAAAGAACCGTAGCAAAGATGGAACCTTTGTAATTTATGTTGATTTTAATAAAATCATAATTTAAAAAATGAAATGGGAAGATTGTCAGGAAATTAGGATAGCTACTCTAGTATAATTTAGAAAAACTAAGCAAGAGATTCTCCAGTTGCTAGTGAGTAAGCACTCTGATTTGAGAAATGTGTGGGGACAATGGAGAAAAGTTTTCAGAAAACTGCTATGTAGATTTCTGAATGTGTTGTATTTTGCTGAGGAATTCGGTAACAACTGAAAGGGAAAAGTGCTTCAGCCATCTTTTGAAAACAAGTTAAAATTCTGGAACTTGTATCTGTAATACATCCTAACTCTTGTAAAAGAAAATAATTTATCATAGCTGGTGTCCTTTCATTGAAAGTTGTAATACTGTCTCTAAGGAGGGAGGAAAAGATTATTATATAATTTTATAACTGGCAACATTTGAGTTAGTATTGACTTTGTCTAAAAGAGGCTTGACTTCAACTGGGATAAAAATGTCAGTGAATTTTGTTAAAGTAGTAAAAATGCAGTTGACTTAGTAGGAACATAAAATTATTTCCTAATAAGATAATATTGCACTCCTACCAAATAAACAGGATTTTAGTAATATCTGAGGGATTGTTGATGGTGAGTTAGACTGTATTTGGCATAGAATTTGGAAATGTAACTTGAATGTAAATATGCTGCAAAATGTTGAATGTATACATAGAAAGACTTTTTCTGTCGACGCCAAATGCCCGTTGTAAATGAACCTTAAATATTACATTCCTCCTTTGCACAATAATATTTCTTTATAACACTTATGATTTTTTCCCCCAGGACAACAAACTGCCCTTAAGAGTCATTTCCTTGTTATCACAGGTGTCAATATTTTTCTGTATTTTGTTTATAATTTTATTTTTTAAATAAAAAGTGTATAAAAATAAACTGGAATATTCCTAAATCTCTTTTTTACCTCC